CGGCCCCTTCCCACAGCCGGAGGGGGGTTGCGCACAGCGACGGGGGATCGGGGCGGGGAGAGGCCGTGCGCGCCTAGGGGCGGCAGACCCGGGCGCGCGCCACGGGGGTCGCTGTCATGGCAACGCACCCGCTCCCGCATGGAGGGCGCGAAGCCGCATTGTGAGCGCTGGCCCTGGAGCCCGCGGCCCCGCGGCTGAGAGCGAGCCTCGGTCCCGCTGAAGCTCCCCTGACTTCTGCCTGCTCCCTCTCCCGACGGGACGGAAAGGGCCGGGGCTCGGGCATGGGGTCCCCTGCGGTCCGAGCCTGCCCACGGCGAAGCCGGTGCAGCCTGGCCCCGTGACCCCTCTGAATCCCCGTCCGGCCGTCGCCGTGCAGTTGTCAAGTTTCTGGGAAGATTAGTGGGAGCGCAGCCGCCCGAGCCCGACGGCCGGAGGGTCGCGGCCAGTCCCCCTTGCCGGGTCGCCACGTCCCACAAGGTCCTTCCCGGCCGCTCCGTGGGAGGCGGGGCGCAGGTTGGAGTAACAGGGACGGGCTTGAGCTGGTACGGAACCGGGCAAGGTGAGAGAAGTGTCTTCCACGCGATTCCCAAGCCTCGCTAGGGAATCGAGGGAGAAGAAAGGTTGCTCAGAGTGATAAAGAACATGCCGTTGCAAACGGAAGAGCAACGTGCCCGAATCTAGGTGACAGGAAGGGCTTAGGCCTTTTCGGCACGAATGGAGCCTTCCAGTCAACATGCTTCTACGTGATGCAGCTTTATAGCGCAAAAAAATGACAATGCAAGGGGTACAAACAGCCCTGCTAGACCAACAGCCCGAGCCTCGACAGTCTACATCCGGCGCCTTCAAGCCCCCAACCACACACTGCGAAGTGGGAAAAGTTCCCAGCGCGGCTTGGCGAACCCGCTAACACGGCGCTCTCACGAGCTGCTGGAAAAGACCTTCGCGAGAGGGCGCAGGGAGTCCCGCTCCCTGGAGGGCCCGCCCCCTTGGAGGGGACCGGAAGCGCTTGTCCTGGCCCGGAAGCAGTGCTGACTCCGTACACGCGCGCTGCGGCATGGCGGCCCACCGCCCCGGCCCGCTCAAGCAGCAGAATAAAGCTCATAAAGGCGGACGGCATCGGGGTCGGGGATCTGCACAGCGGGACGGCAAGGGTAAGGAGATAACGTAGAAGGAATAAGGGCTAATCACACCAGCCCCTTCTAATCTGCCATTCAGGCCGTCTGGCACTGAAAACCCTAAGCAAGAAGGTGAGAAAAGAACTCAGCAGAGTCGACCAGAGGCATCGCGCCAGCCAGCTCCGAAAGCAGAAGAAGGAGGCGGTGAGAGGAGCGGGATTTGGGAGAATGCGGCTTGAGATGTTCTCGGATATCTTTCTATTTTCAGGTTCTGGCAGAGAAGAGACAGCTGGGTGGCAAGGATGGCCCTCCTCATCAGGTACTGGTGGTGCCCCTGCACAGCAGAATTTCCCTGCCAGAGGCCATGCAGCTGCTTCAAGATAGGGACACTGGAACAGTACACTTGAATGAATTGGGAAACACCCAGAACTTTATGCTGCTGTGCCCCCGCTTGAAACATCGGTGGTTTTTCACCTCAGCAAGGCCAGGTTAGAGTATACACCAATATTTTGTATTATGTCCACCTCTTCTTACTGTGTCTTCTATCTGCAGGGGATCTGCACGTTGTGTTAGACATGGCTAAAGTAGCTGATACCATCCTGTTCCTCCTTGATCCACTAGAAGGCTGGGACAGCACCGGTGATTACTGTCTTTCCTGCCTCTTTGCTCAGGGCCTTCCGACCTATAGTAAGTGAGTTAGCATTTATTGTGCACCTTTAAGGTCATGAAGCGTTTTCTCTTTCGCTTACAGCACTAGCTGTCCAGGGGATTTCTGGCCTCCCACTGAAGAAACAAATAGATACCAGGAAGAAGCTAAGTAAAGCAGTGGAGAAGCGCTTTCCGCATGACAAACTCCTCTTGTTAGACACTCAACAGGAGGCAGGGATGCTGCTTAGGCAGTTGGCTAACCAGAAGCAACAGCATCTTGCTTTTCGAGATCGGCGGGCCTACCTATTTGCCCATGCTGTTGATTTTGTTCCTAGTGAAGAGAATAACTTGGTGGGCACCTTGAAAATTTCAGGCTATGTTCGAGGGCAGACTCTGAATGTCAATAGGTTGCTGCATATCGTTGGATATGGTGATTTCCAGATGAAACAGATAGATGCCCCCGGAGACCCTTTCCCTTTAAATCCTAGAGGAATTAAACCCCAAAAGGACCCAGACATGGCAATGGAGGTAAGACTGATATTCTTAATTCATGTTCATATATGGTTGACTATCACCTGCTTTTGGTTTTCAGATTTGTGCTACGGATGCTGTAGATGATATGGAAGAAGGTCTTAAAGTCCTAATGAAGGCAGACCCTGGTAGACAGGAATCCTTGCAAGCAGAGGTTATCCCAGATCCAATGGAGGGAGAGCAAACCTGGCCCACTGAGGAGGAGCTGAGCGAGGCAAAGGGTCAGTATTGGTAAACTTGTCTGTAATTCATCGTAATTTACTTAATTTGTTTGGGCTTTTACAGATTTCTTGAAGGAAAGTTCTAAGGTGGTAAAGAAGGTCCCCAAAGGAACATCCAGTTACCAAGCTGAATGGATTTTGGATGGTGGCAGCCAAAGTGGTGGGGAAGGAGATGAATATGAATATGATGATATGGAACATGAGGATTTTATGGAGGAGGAATCTCAGGTAAGGAAATGAGGCCTTAGGCCAATTCTGTGTCTTCTGAAAAAACTGTAATCCTATTCTACAGGATGAGAGTAGTGAAGAAGAGGAAGAATATGAAACTATGACTATTGGGGAGTCTGTGCATGATGATCTGTATGATAAGAAAGTAGATGAAGAAGCTGAGGCAAAAATGTTGGAGAAATATAAACAAGAAAGACTGGAAGAGATGTTTCCAGATGAAGTGGACACGCCCCGTGATGTGGCTGCTCGAATTCGGTTAGTCAACAAGTCTATCAACAAATCTAAATCTTAATGTCTTTAAAAATCTTCAATATTCTAGATTTCAGAAATACAGAGGCCTTAAGAGCTTCCGGACATCTCCATGGGATCCTAAGGAAAACCTTCCTCAAGATTATGCTCGAATATTTCAGTTTCAGAACTTTACTAACACTAGGAAAAGCATCTTTAAAGAGGTTGAAGAAAAAGAGGTTGAAGGAGCTGAGGTATCTATCCTCCTTGTTCATCTTGTATGTTGCTCCATGATTGCTTTCTGCTTTCTTGTGGCAGGTTGGCTGGTATGTCACACTTCATGTCTCTGAAGTCCCCGTCTCAGTGGTCGAGTGCTTCAGGCAAGGAACACCCTTGATTGCATTTTCTTTACTACCTCATGAACAGAAGGTAAATTGCTGTCTTGTGGGAAAATGGGGGGTGAAGATTTTTGTTTTTCTTACTTGGTCCCCAGATGTCAGTATTGAATATGGTGGTGAGGCGTGACCCTGGCAACACTGAACCTGTGAAAGCCAAGGAAGAGCTCATATTTCACTGTGGATTCAGGCGCTTCCGAGCCTCACCTTTATTCTCTCAGCACACTGCAGGTTAGCAATGGGGAAGCTGGGTTCTTGTCCATTTTTGCTTTTCATTTTTTAACCCTTATGGCAGCGGACAAACATAAATTGCAGAGATTCCTGACTGCTGACATGGCCCTGGTGGCGACAGTCTATGCGCCAATCACTTTTCCTCCTGCATCTGTGCTGCTTTTCAAGCAAAAAAGCAATGGTAAGTTGAGCCACAGAGATGAACAGACCCTGTCCTAAATAGCTTCTTTGCTTTTGTCCTTTAGGAATGCACAGCCTCATTGCTACAGGCCATCTTATGTCAGTAGATCCAGACAGAATGGTCATCAAGAGAGTTGTTCTGAGTGGTCATCCTTTCAAAATTTTTACTAAGATGGCAGTAGTACGTTACATGTTCTTCAACAGAGGTGGGTATGAAGGAGGAGGATGGGATCTGATTTCATCTTGGTCTTTAATGTGTTTGATTCTAAGAGGATGTGCTGTGGTTTAAACCAGTGGAACTGAGAACGAAGTGGGGCCGGAGAGGACATATCAAGGAACCTTTAGGTAAGGAAACACGGGATTTGAGACCATGTCTGAATTTGACCGACTTGTTCTGATGTCTTTCTAGGTACCCATGGCCACATGAAATGCAGCTTTGATGGGAAGCTAAAATCTCAAGACACAGTACTGATGAACCTGTATAAACGAGTCTTCCCCAAATGGACTTATGATCCATATGTACCAGAACCAGTACCCTGGCTGAAAAGTGAGATTTCTTCAACAGTGCCTCAAGGGGGCATGGAGTAATGGATTCAAAGAGATTCTGTCTTACCGGTGCCAGTCAGTACTCCAGGGATGGGAGGCACAAGTTGTGATTGGGCAAAGTTTATTTTCTATGTCAGCCTGTCAGTCCACTGCCCCATTTTGCAAGACTTTTTTTTAGCCTTGACAAAATGTCTCAGTTAAGTATAAAAGTTTTTCCACTACTTAGTCCAAAAAAAACTATTAAATCTTAATGAAATAGCCACTCTCCATTAAGAATCTGATAACTAAGAGTTGACAATACTAGGAAACAAAATGTCTTCAGTATCTAAAGACACTGAATTCCCACCATTTCCTTTTCTGTAAATTAAACAGAAACAGACTGATAAGAAGCTGGCCTTTCAGCCTGCTTCACCCAAGTTATGGAGGAGGTTAAGTCTACATTTCCACCACTGAGCACAATACAAATGTTCTTTACTTCTGGGGAAACAGTTTGAAAATGTTGAGACAGCACAGCAGCCACTCCAACACCAGCTGTAGGTTCAATGAGTAGTTTCATCCTCTCCCACACCAGCTGGGTTGCACACTGTTGATATGGAAGGGAGTAGGAATTAGTGAAAGGGGAGTCTAGTTGGTTTACCTATAAAGTTCAGATGAGAATACGTGTCCAGTTTGAATTTTCTTATCACTGTGTACACACGCTTCCCAAAGCTTTTCTTTAATTCTGACTCTGCTTCTGTCAAGAGGGTTGTCATTAATACATCTAGGGTACCCTCCCATGTCATGAAGTTACCTAGTCAGGTTCCCGTGGGTCACTTGCTACTCCTAAGGGAAGTTTCTTCTGCCTAAGAAGTTACACCATGCTTTGCTATTTCTTTTCTTGCTGGAGCCTCACCTTAATTTCATCCTCTGTGACAGTGAAGATATCATCCACAAGGTCCCTGATAATAGGCCAGGTGTTCAAGCCAATGCTGGATTTGACACCATCTGCTATGGTTTCTGGAGGATAAAGATTGGGCATCAGTTTCCCCTTCAGCTTGGACTGGTAGCAGTCATCTGCATTTGAGGGTTCAGCAGCATATACCTTCACACTAGGTTTCAGAGCCTGGGAAGAGGAATATTAAGACATCTTAACAACAAACCACAACATTGCCTGCATGTCTAAAAGAAAATATGGGCCTGGTGTGGTGGCTCACACCTGTAATCCCAACACTTTGGGAGCCCGAGGCGGGTGGATCAGCTGAGGTCAGGAGTTCAAGACCAGCCTGGCCAACCTGGTGAAATGCAGTGTCAACTAAAAATAGGAAAATCAGCCAGGCGTGGTGGCAGACCCCTGTAATCCCAGCTACTCAAGAGGCTGAGGTAGGAGAATCACTTGAACTTGGGAGGGGTAGGTTGCAGTGAGCTGAGATCACACCAAAATGGGGTGGGGCGCAGTGGCTCACGCCTGTAATCCCAGCACTTTGGGAGGCCGAGGTGGGCGGATCACGAGGTAGGGAGATCAAGACCATCCTGGCTAACACGGTGAAACCCCGTCTCTACTAAAAATACAAAAAAAAAAAACAAAAAAAAACTAGCCAGGCATGGTGGCAGGCACCTGTAGTCCCAGCTACTCGGGAGGCAGAGGCAGGAGAATGGCGTGAACCTGGGAGGTGGAGCTTGCAGTGAGCCAAGATCGTGCCACTGCACTCCAGCCTGGGTGACAGAGTGAGACTCCGTCTCAAAAAAAAAAAGAAAATAGGCACAATAAGTAATACATTTCTGCCCAAGTAAGAGCCTTCCCTTTTGTGGATGTAATGAAAATATCTTCAAGCACTTTATAAATAAATTATATGTCTGATACTAGCCTTCCATTGCCTGGATCACATCTGATTGTC